AGCCACCGCGCCCAGCCCAGGCCTGCCATATTTTCTTTTATCACAAAGTAGAATTTTGGCTGTTTGGAGTTTCCAGTAACTTAGTATTGCAATTAATGTACCTTTCATGTTATACCAAAAGGGTTTGTTTCTGACTTTTTGCCTCATTCTGTTGCAAACATGCCACTGTGTTGAGTCATGGGTTGCCCAGTTTACTTATGCATTTCACTGCTTAATGGGATTTGGGTTTACAGTTTAGTTTTTGACCTTGGTGACAATGTCATGGTTGGTTTTCTTTGCCATATGAAAATGGAACATAAATTTCTCACATATTGGGGGAAAAGTCACTGGGTTGTATATTATGGATAAATTCCAATTTGAAAGATAATGCCAGTAGAGTGTATGTATGGATCAACCATCTAGCCTTTCATGTGTGTGTCTTTATTTTTGTGGTTTACCAACACTTGGGATTATCTATTAGTAGAGACAGGGTTTCATCATATTGATCATGCTGGTCTTGAACTGCTGACATCAGGTGATCTGCCCGCCTTGGCCTCCCAAAGTGCTGGAATTATAGGCATGAGCCACTGTGTCCAGCCCAGTTTAGGTTTTTCTATCTACATACAGTTTCCCAGAAAGGTTTCTTTTTGTGAGTTTTTGTTTTAGTTAGTTATGACTCTCTTATCAATTAGAATTTTTTTTTTTTTTTAACCGATGGAGTCTGGCTCTGTCACCCAGGCTGGAGTGTGGTGGCACGTTTTTGGCTCACTGCAACCTCTGCCTCATGGGTTCAAGTGATTCTCCTGCTTCAGTCTCCCAAGTAGCTGGAATTACAGGAGCCCATCACTATGCCTGGCTAATTTTATTATTTTTAGTAGAGACGGGGTTTTGCCATGTTGGCCAGGTTGGTCTCAAACTCCTGACCTCAGGCGATCCGCCCGCCTTCACCTCCCAAAGTGCTGAGATTTATAGGCATGAGCCACCGTGCCTGGCCAGACTCTCTTATCAGTTAGATTAATAAAGCCCCTTGCCAAACCCAGTTTTTTTGTTTTTGGCTTCTGCTACTGGAATCAGAAGAAAACCCACTTTCTAGTCATCACAAAGGTTCAACTTTGTGAACAGGCGTTTTCAAGAATATGCAGGCTTAGGGCTGCTCACGTTAAATTTGTTTTGCTCAGAAATTCAAAGGAGTTTGTTAAGATAGGTGCTGCAGATCCACACTTCGGACATTAAGGGCAGTCCAGGCAGCACGACTTTCTCCCTGGACTCACCAGAAACACACATTTTTCCTATTCTGCTGTTGCTTTACCCCATCCAGAGTTCAACTCTAGCATCAAAATTGTTTTATGGAAGAAAGTGAGTGTAGACAGAGTAAGGGATCTGATGACCAAGTCATGGAATAAATGTTTGGAGTCCACACACCACAGCATCCTGAGAACTTCCTAGGAATAGGGTATAGAAACCCAGTGCTGTCAGCCTCACTCATCCTCCTGTCCACATGTGGGATATTTCAGGATTCGGTGGCCTTTGAGGATGTGGCTGTGAACTTCACCCAGGAGGAGTGGGCTTTGCTGGATCCTTCCCAGAAAAATCTCTACAGGGAAGTGATGCAGGAAACCTTGAGGAACCTGACCTCCATAGGTAAGAATGACAGTATTACTTCCCTCAGTGAATTCAGGACTATTTTTCTGGGTCCGCATTTTAGGAAAAAAATGGAACAACCAGTACATTGAAGATGAGCACCAAAATCCTAGGAGAAACCTAAGGTAACTGGCACTTAAAAGAGAAAACAATGTCTCCATTATAATGTGCTTTCATTGTTCACAGAAGACTTATAGGGGAGAGACTCTCTGAAAGTAAAGAAAGTCATCAGCATGGAGAAGTTTTGACACAGGTTCCAGATGACACACTGAAGAAGAAAACTCCTGGAGTACAATCATATGAAAGCAGTGTGTGTGGAGAAATCGGCATAGGTCTTTCATCCCTTAATAGGCACCTCAGAGCCTTTAGTTATTCCAGTAGCCTTGCAATACATGGAAGAACTCACACTGGGGAAAAGCCTTATGAATGTAAGGAATGTGGGAAAGCATTCAGGTTTCCCAGTTCTGTTCGTAGACATGAAAGAATCCACTCTGCAAAAAAACCCTATGAATGTAAGCAGTGTGGGAAAGCATTCAGTTTTCCCAGTTCTGTTCGTAGACATGAAAGAATCCACTCTGCAAAAAAACCCTATGAATGTAAGCAGTGTGGGAAAGCATTATCTTATCTTGTAAGCTTTCAGACACACATGAGAATGCACACTGGAGAGAGACCTCATAAATGTAACATATGTGGGAAAGCCTTTTTTTCTCCCAGTTCGTTAAAAAGACACGAGAAAAGTCACACTGGAGAGAAACGCTATAAATGCAAGCAATGTGATAAAGCCTTCAATTGTCCCAGTTCCTTTCAATATCATGAAAGGACTCACAGTGGAGAGAAACCCTATGAGTGTACACAATGTAGGAAAGCCTTCAGATCTGTCAAGTACCTGCGAGTACATGAAAGAAAACACACTGGAGAGAAACCCTATGAGTGTAAGCTATGTGGTAAGGGATTTATTTCTTCCACTTCCTTTCGCTATCATGAAAAGACTCACACTGGAGAGAAACCTTATGAATGTAAAAAATGTGTGAAAGCCTTCAGTTTTGTCAAGGATCTTCGAATACATGAAAGGACACACACTGGAGAGAAACCCTTTGAATGTAAACAATGTGGGAAAACCTTCACTTCTTCCAATTCCTTTCACTATCATGAAAGGACTCACACTGGAGAGAAACCCTATGAGTGTAAGCAATGTGGGAAAGCCTTCAGATCTGCCTCAGTCCTTCAAAAGCACATACGAACTCACACAGGAGAGAAACCCTATGGATGTAAGCAATGTGGTAAAGTCTTTAGAGTTGCCTCACAACTTAAAATGCATGAAAGGACTCACACAGGAGAGAAACCCTATGAGTGTAAGCAATGTGGAAAAGCCTTCATTTCTTCTAATTCTATTCGCTATCATAAAAGGACTCACACTGGAGAGAAACCCTATAAATGTAAACAGTGTGGGAAAGCCTTCATTTCTTCCAACTCTTTTCTCTACCATGAAAGGATTCATACTGGAGAGAAACCCTATGAGTGTAAGCAATGTGGTAAAGCCTTTAGATCTGCCTCAATCCTTCAAAAGCATGTAAGGACTCACGCTGGCTAGAAACTCTATGGATGTAAGCAATATGGTAAAGTCCTTAGATGGGACTCAGAACTTCAAATGCACGGAAGGATTCACTGCAGAGACACCTGTAATCTCAGCATTTTGGGAAGCCAAGGCAGGAGGATTGCTTAAGCTGAAGAGGTTGAGACCAGCTTGGGCAATATGGTGAGACGTTATCTCTATTACATAA